GCTATGCTTCCCACTTCCACAGTTAAGCCTTCCAGCAAGACAACTACTAGCCAAAGGACACCAAGAGTCGCAATCTCCCAGGAAGTGGTCAAGAACCTCGTGAATGAGATCCAGGGATCATCACCCTGGCCCCTTCTTCTTCAAGGCGCAGAAGGCTGCAACGACCTCCAAATGACTAGGTGCGGCAGTGCCCTGCAGCCTCGGTCCCTACTATGAAAAGCTGCAACACATGAGGCTTTTGTTATTTTAAAGTGGGTGTGGGGTTGACAGAGAGAGGGATAAAGACTAAGGCAGAAAATTTTTTAAAAAGCCACCTCTACCCACAGCAGTCCCATAACTCGAGGCTAATCACTTCAGTGGAGCCAGGCACAGCGTGGGGTAGAAGCTCAGCGGTTCCCTTTTAGCTGATCTTCAATTTCTGGCGTCTCGAACCCAAGAAATGAAAAAGGGAAGCCATGGGGGAGCAGGAGGAGAAATCAAGGCGCGAAAGGACCCTCAAAGCTGTACTGTCACTCCACGCCCAGGCTGTCATTCTCTCCAGCACAAGCCCCTCGGTGGAGCATGTGTTTAGGGTCTGCAGAGCACAGGAGACAAAGCAGAAGCCCAGCAGCCGCCTCAACCCTGGCATGATCAGGTTCCGCATCTCCGGTTCTCCTCCGGTTTTGGGCCCTCACCTGCCACGAATGCGGTCGTCACGCGAGCAGTTGTGAGATGGTCAAGCCCATTCAGGTCTAGGTTACCCCCTTTCATCCCGGAGGCAGGGGTGAGGTGTTTGTCAAGAGACTTCAGTTGTAGGCGTGGACGTAGGCTACTTCCTTCAGTAACAGCTATAGGGCCACATAAGGGAACCTCAGGCTACTACACCTCAGGAATCTCCGTCACGCCTCTTCCCCGCCCTCCTCGGGTCTCACGCCGAAACCTCACCGGGCGGAACGATTTCCGGCAAGAGCCAAATGATCAGTCCTAACCTTTCTGACCGTGGTTCCAAGGTTCCCCAAAGGACTGCCCTCTAAAGGACCCGGGTAGTTCCGCTTCCGGCAGCGCGAGATAAATCACGAGAGGAAGCTTAAATCTGTCGTTTGAATTTAGGACCACCTCGGTGAGTGGTCGTTCTGGTGTGCTGTGTCATACCTACTGTTTTTTAAAGTGAGGCGTAACCCGACAGTAATTTCAAAACCATTCGCCTCGACCGGCCTAAGGAAGGGTTTAATTGAGTCTGTGGGGAGATTTTGCGCAAGCGCCTTTGAGATAGGAGGGCCTTGGGCGTTGCGATGTCCCGCGCTAGCTGAGCAGAAAGGGCGAGTGCTGTTTCGGGCCTGGGGAGGTGCCTACTGGGTGTAATTGAGTTTTACCAAACGGTCATTTTCCTGCTGATTCTGAGTGTGGTTGGACCTTGCCCTTAAGATTCCGTTAACGAGTCGCCCAAAGCTTAGGAAATGCTCCCTCACAGCGTTTGAGACTAAGCACTTTTGGCCGGCGTTGAAGAATTCTCCCCATTACTTTGATCAGTCATTTAATCAGAAATTTTGCCCCAAATTTAAATACGTGGCGGGGAGAAACGTGAGGTCAAGAGGGAATCCTGTCACGTAGTTTTAAAAGAAAAATGTCCACTTTATCTCAGTGTAGGTTTTTCTTAAATGGGCATTTCTGAACCAAAGTAGATACTTTTTAAAGTGGAAATGCATTTATCCCATGTGGCTTCATGTGAATGCATATGGCGATGAAGGCATTTTTTTGTTCAATGAATTTGTACTCTGAAGTGAACCAGATTACAGAGAAGTGTATTTAAATTTACAGGTCCTTGACGTTGCATAAAATTGTGCGTGTCCATTTTTTGGAGCTTAAAATAGAATAATTCAAATGTCAGAATTCCGATCCAAGTTAACATGTTGATTGAAAATTGCAGATTTTAAGATGGAACCAGCGGGTATTATAACCTTTTAGGGGCTTAAATTGGTGGCTTTGTTTTTAACCCTTGGTGAAACAGTTAAGTCCTAATCTTGACATAATACCTAACTGCCTTACTTTATTGAACACAAAATTATTAAAGGAATTAAGCAATGAGTTGATTTTATTTGCTTTTATGGAGGGGACAAAGTGTATAAAGCTTAACCAAATGTGACCCTGACATTCCTCTTGCAAAACTACAAGTTGTAATCAATCACTTTCATTTTTTCTTATTCCTACATGTTTAAGTACATTAAGTAATGATTTTAAGAGAAATTCTTGAAAATATGAGCATATCCAAAGAAGTCCCAGGACAGTCTTTCTTTATGTAGTAGAAACCACTTAATCCCCCTTGTAAATGATACCTTTACTTAGCAATCAGAGTATAAGAAGATATTTATATTTGTCTCGAATATTACAGTTTCAAGCCATTTTCTCATATGTATGGGCTTTGAAAAAAAAAAAACAACTTTCATTTACGTTACTTTTGTATATGAATACCAATTATTAGCAGTAAAACTTTTAACTACTTCAAAGGCTATGCTTTTCGTGAACTGAGTTTTCTTTCTTACGCATTTTCTATTTCTCCTTGTCATCTGTCTCTCTACCTCCAGAACCAGCAGTTTGTGAACTGCATTAGACTGTTATATCGTTATAAAAGGATACAATTCGTGAGTCTTCTGATTATTTTCTTCTTAGCACTTTAAGTTATCTTTTTAAATACCTTTTACCTAGGTTCACAATGGTCCGTAGTGGAAAAAATGGTGACCTTCATCTTAAACAGATTGCATATTACAAACGAACTGGTGAATATCATTCAACTACACTGCCAAGTGAGAGAAGTGGCATAAGAAGAGCAGCAAAAAAATTTGTCTTCAAAGGTAAAATTAATGTTCAAATTTTGATTATTGAGGCAATTCTATCTTTTGGTATCATTTATTCCAGAAAAAAAGCTGTTTTATGTTGGAAAAGACAGAAAACAAAATCGTTTGGTAATTGTTTCAGAAGAGGAAAAAAAGAAAGTCTTAAGAGAATGCCATGAAAATGACAGTGGAGCTCATCATGGTATATCCAGGACCCTCACTCTGGTAGAATCCAATTATTATTGGACATCTGTGACCAATGATGTCAAACAGTGGGTATGGCTTATGTATTTAGAGTATTATGAATATATGTGTTTTCTTTATTGTGTGCCTGTTGTAGGTATATGCTTGTCAGCATTGCCAAGTGGCAAAAAATACAGTTATTGTAGCACCGAAACAGCACCTTCTCAAGGTGGAAAATCCATGGAGTTTAGTTACTGTTGATCTGATGGGGCCTTTTCATACAAGCAACAGAAGTCATGTATATGCTATAATCATGACAGATTTGTTCACCAAATGGATTGTGATTTTGCCTCTATGTGATGTTTCAGCATCAGAAGTTTCTAAAGCTATTATCAATATATTTTTCTTATATGGACCTCCTCAGAAAATAATAATGGACCAAAGAGATGAATTCATTCAACAGGTAAGACAAATAAACTACTTAGGTCTGGGAGCAAAAAGCCACCTTTGTTTTATATATTTTTCAGATCAATATTGAACTGTACAGATTGTTTGGCATAAAGCAAATTGTAATTTCTCACACCTCTGGAACTGTTAACCCAACGGAAAGTACACCTAACACAATCAAAGCATTTCTCTCCAAACACTGTGCTGACCACCCAAACAATTGGGATGATCACCTATCAGCTGTTTCATTTGCCTTCAATGTAACTCACTTGGTATGTGCCTTTTTATAATTCTGTACTTCTGATACAAAATTGACGTTTATTTTCTTTAAAATAGGAACCTACTAAAAATACACCATATTTTCAAATGTTTAGTCGAAATCCTTATATGCCTGAGACTTCAGATAGTCTTCATGAAGTGGATGGTGATAATACAAGTATGTTTGCCAAAATTCTAGATGCAATTAAAGAAGCTGATAAAATAATGGAGAATAAGACAACTTCACTGGGCCAGGTGATTCTATTCAATAGAAAAACTGTAATCTATCTCTTTGTTCTTTTTCTTTTTACACTTGTAGATGGAGAACAACAATTTGGATGAACTAAATAAAAGCAAGATCATTGTTAAAAAGAAACCCAAACAATTAAATCCATTTCATTTAAAAGTGGGTCATGAAGTTTTAAGACAAAGGAAAAATTGGTGGAAGGATGGTCGTTTTCAGTCTGAATGGGTTGGTCCTTGTGTCATAGACTATATTACAGAAAGTGGATGTGCTGTCCTGAGAGACAACACTGGGGTTAGACTGAAAAGACCTATCAAAATGTCCCACCTTAAGCCCTACATAAGAGAATCCAGTGAACAAGGTAAATATCTGTCACTTCTCTACATTTTTATTAAAAGTCAAATGTATGATTTTTCTTTTTTCAGAAAGTCTTTATCTCTTGCAAGGTTCAGTAGTGGCAGATCATGACTACATTGGATTGCCTGAAATTCCGATTGGAGCATATCAAGCAAATATTCTGGTGGAAGATGCAACTATTGGTATAGTCGATAATGAATTACTGACATCAAGCAAGGATCGTGAACTATTAGAATATAGAAATACGAAAATCTCTCCATTGATAGACGATCATAGTTCTCTTGAAAAGCAGACTTTCAGTCTGTTGGACTCTTCAAACCAGGTTCTTGAATACTTAAGTTAGTAAATACCAAAATTTATTTAAATTGTTTGTTTAGAATATAAATTCTTAATGATATCTTATTCATTAAAAACGTTGTATAGAAGAAGTATCTTGACACATTCTTAATGACTATATTCTGAAGGTTTATTTTATAGTTCTTATCTAAAATTATGCCACATTTGAATATCAGTATACGTACATATGAAGGCAAAGGAAGCATGTAATATATAGAATTCACTTTTTCTTCTAAAAAGAGAACAGGCAAAGCACCCCTACTTCTTGGGAAATAAATTCCAGCCCAAATCTCTCAAACCTTTGTATGGTTTTGGCACCGTTTCTAAGTTTTAAATTTTCTGAAATTCTCTACCATTTAAACAGTAAGTTTGAACTACCTTGAATGGAATTGATAAATACTGAATCAACTGTAACAATGAATGAAATGAAGCTTCTTTCTGTTTCATTAGAACTTCTAAAAACAAGATTGTATGAAAAAATATAGGGTTATTTAATAGGCTTTCACAGAATATTGGTAATTTCAAATTATCTAATTGGTTAGATAGGGTCAGGATTAGGGTCTGAAACTATGTATTGGTTGGGAAACAATTTGTTTATTTTCATACTATATATTAAAGATAAAACCATCGACCAGGCATGGTGGCCCACACCTGTAATCCCAGCGCTTTGGGAAGCCAAGGCAGGATGATCACTTGACCCCAGGAGTTCGAGACCAGCCTGGGCAACACAGGGAGACCCTATCTCTACAGAAAAATGTTTAAAAATTAGCCAGGTGTGGTGGCACATGCCTGCGGTCCCAGCTACTCAGGAGGCTGAAGTAGGAGCATTGCTTGACCCCAGGAGGTCGAGGCTGCAGTGAGCCGCGCTCATGCCACAGCTCTCCAGCCTGGGCGACAGGGCAAGACCTGTCTCAACAACAACAACAAAAGTATCCGTTAAGAATTTTTTCTGCAATCATAAAATCATAAAATAACCAGTATCAAAGATTTTAAACTGTAATTTCTATGATATTCATAAATATAAAATAAATATTGTTCAATAAATATTTATTCTAAAGCACTATGAAAAGAACTGTGGGAAAAGTAAAAGATGAGTCAAACGTGTACCTCATTCTTATAAAGGACTTACTGTCTGGTAGGTAATAAACTATGTAAGCCATGTACAGCACAAGTTAAGGCATGCTAAATTGCAGAAGACAGGTGTAGATAATGTACTTAGGGAGGCAAAAAGAGAGAAGTTGTTTTTACATAGGAAATTTGTGTTTATCCTTATGGAAGAAGGATCATTTAAGCTTGACCTTGAAGAATGTATAGGATTTGGTAAATGGATACAAAAGAATTAGGGGAGAAGTAATACACAGAAATGGAAAAGTATTGTAATGATTCATAAAAAGGCAGGGCTTCTTGTTGTCTACACTGCCTCGGGTATAAAGTGAAGAAGCAAGATAATGAGGGATAAAGCTGAAAAGGTAAGTAGGAAACCTTATGGAGAGCTTTGAATACTATTAAGGATTGATATGTGCCCCTCCCAAAATTTGTGTTGAAGTCTTAACCCCCACCACCTCAAAATGTGACCTTATTTGGAAATGAGGTTGTTGCAAGTGTAATTAGTTGAGATCATATTTCAATAGGGTGGGCTCTAATACAGTATTACTGGTGTTCTGATAAAAGGGGAAAATTTGAACACAGACTCAAGGAGAATGCCATGTGAAGATAAAGGCAGAGTTTAAGATTATGTTTCTATATGCCAAGAAATGACAGAGATTGCCAGAAAACTACCAGAAGTTAGGGGAGAGGCATTGAATACATTTTTCCTCATTCCTCAGAAGACCAACCCTGTCAATACCTTATCTCAGACTTTTGCCTCCAGAACTGTGAGACAATAAAATTCTATTGTTTCAGCCATCCAGTTTGTGGGACTTTGTTACAGTAGCTCT